GTCTGGGGAATCTGTAGCTCAGAAGCGGGGAGCATCCAAATTTGAGGTCAGAGTCCAAATTCCAACACCCAGCTCCTGATTCCAATTTGGTTGGTCGAATTACTATCATCTCCTAATGACTAAGGATGCTTTAGAGCCAGATGGGACCTGAGTAGAAGTGCAAGCAATGCTTAAGGTGGAGAAGAGTGATGCTGGAGCCAAGCAGAGCCAACTCCTTGGGTCCATGCAACAAATATTGAGCACCTACCAAGTGCCAAGTGATGGCAGAACTGGCATTGGGAGAGGGAACCACAGAGGAATCTGATGTTGACCCTGGCCTAAAGGAACTCAGGGTAGGAGGTGATATGGGGCAGGCACAAATCTCTGTCATACATACAGAGAGGGAAGTGAGATGAGGTCTAAGACAGCTTCATTTATTCTCCCATTCAATTAAATCATTAACTCAGCTACTCAGGCACGATCGTAAGTGCTCCAAATAAAAAGCTAAACAAAACTGATCTCCACCCCAGAAGCTACCATTCCAATGCTGAAGCTAAGTCACCCCAGGAGGCATATCAAAACACATTCCCCAGCCCCCCAGGCCCCAGCACTGACATACTGATTCTGAATCTTTATAACTGGTACCCAAGACATCTGAAGCCTGGTTTCTAGTTATTCTCCAACTTTGGGCACTGGTCTGGTGGAATAGGGAGGGAGTCCAGCTAAGAGAGTCCAGAGGAAGAGTCAGAGATAGAGAGCAAGGCTTCATGGCCCACCTCTCCCTGGAAGCCCTCCTTGACCAGCACAGCCCACACTGATCCCCATGTCCTCTGAATCCAACCTCCACTGCGTGTTCTGCAGTTTTGCATTTTTCTGTTTGTTGTTGTTTTTTGTTTTTCTTTCTTTCTTTTCTTTTCTTTCCTTTTTTTTTTTTTTTCCAAAACTAGCAGGTTTAATCCCTCTTCTCCTGCTTGTGTCTCATCTCTAAAGGTGGGTGTTCCCGTGTTCCAGGTCATTGTGATGAGAGTTCCAGGGGACTTGTGACACACTGCTGGCCGGCTCTGTTCAAGTGTGGGAGGTCAGGAGCAGCCAGTTCCTCCTGGGAATGCAACCCATCTCCGAAAAGGATTAAGCATCACTAGGGCTCCAAGTGAGTTCTGATCAGAGGCTGTTCGGAAGACAGCAGGGGCCATGACCACCCTCTCTCCTGAAAACAGCCTCTCTGCCAGACAGTCAGCCTCCTTCATCCTGGTGCGTGTTCTTTGTCAGCTCTGAGTGCCTCCCATAAGGCAGAACTGGTTGCTGCTTTTGCCAGGTGAAGAGAAAACCACCCATTGACAAGACAGAATGGGACAGCTTCTTTGATGAGAGTGGCCACTTGGCCAAATCACGGGACTTCATTTGTGTTAACATCCTGGAAAGGGTGGGTCCCCAAGCTACCCTTGGCCTTGCCCTCCCATGACCTCCACCTCCCACCCCCACCCCAGGGTCTGCACCCCTTCGTGAGGACTGAAGCCTGGAAATTCCTCACGGGCTACTTCTCATGGCAGAGTTCCCAGGATGAGCGGCTCACGGTGGACAGCATGAGGAGGTAGAACACTCCAGACCCTGCTGGGACAGGAGCACCTTGTTCAGCCTCAGTTCTGTTCTCACAGGAAGAACTACAAGGCCTTATGCCAAATGTATGAGAAGATTCAGCCCCTTCTGGAAAACCTGCACCGGAACTTCACAGAGACTCGCAATAACATTGGTGAGCAAAGTGGGGTGGAGAGGGCTGGGCAGTGCCACCTACTTGCCCCTTGCTTCCAACCTAGCACGTGACATTCAGAAAATCTATGACAAAGATCCCCTGGGCAACGTCCTCATCGACAAGAAGAGGCTAGAGAAGATCCTGCTCCTGAGTTACGTCTGCAACACGCAGGCAGGTGAGCCTCAGCCTCCCCTTGTCAATGCCCTCGCCCCTCCTCCCCAACCCCCTCTTCGCCACAGAGTACCAGCAGGGCTTCCATGAGATGATGATGCTCTTCCAGCTGATGGTGGAGCACGACCACGAGACCTTCTGGCTTTTCCAGTTCTTCCTGCAGAAAACGGTGAGGGCAAGGCCTGAGCTCAGGGACGCCCCGGACTCAGTCTGTCTCCCACCATCGTGTGCAGGAACACAGCTGTGTCATCAACATTGGCGTGGCCAAGAACCTAGACATGCTCAGCACCCTGATCACCTTCCTGGACCCCGTGTTTGCTGAGCACCTAAGTGAGTGGTTCCCACCTCCTGCCACCTCACGCCCTGACCACAGCCTCACCTTCTCTCCCCACAGAAGGGAAGGGTGCAGGGGCTGTGCAGTCCCTCTTCCCCTGGTTCTGCTTCTGCTTCCAGCGTGCCTTCAAGTCCTTCGATGATGTCTGGAGGCTCTGGGAGGTGAGGTGTCCAGCTAGGGATCATCAGGCTGGCAGGGCCCAGACTGAGACGTCCTGACCCACAGGTTCTGCTGACGGGGAAGCCCTGCAGGAACTTCCAGGTGCTGGTGGCCTACAGCATGCTGCAGATGGTGCGGGAGCAGGTGCTGCAGGAAAGCATGGGCGGGGATGACATCCTCCTGGTGAGAGCACCCTCGGGCAAGCTACCACCCCTCCACCCACAACTGCTCCCACACTCCCATGCAGGCCTGCAACAACCTCATCGACCTTGATGCTGATGAGCTGATCTCTGCCGCCTGCGTGGTTTATGCTGAGCTCATCCAGAAGGATGTAAGTTGCCCCAATGATGTGTCCTCCTCCTCCTGTCCCAATTGTCTGACCTTCTTTCTTCTAGGGTGGCATAGCCCTGTTCCTCTGCAGGACTCATCACAGCCAGGGAGGCCCCTCTTCTGGTGTTTTCAGACTCAAGGACACCGAGACTCACTTCTTTCTCATGACATAACCTCCAAGTTACAACACTCAGAAGCTGTCAGTGGTCATATTTTCTGTCTTAGACAAAACCAGTCTTCTGGGAAAAGAACAAATGAGGCTGATCTGCAGCAAGAAGCAAAAACAAGAACCTGGTGGGGCTGCTGTGGCTTGCAAATCCCTGGTTCCAGATGTCTCTAAGGCCCACCCACATCCCCGCCCCTCTGCTGGCTCAATTATTGGGCTGTTTCTTAGATTCTGTGAGATGCTCCAAGATCCTCCAATAAATCCTCATTTTTGCTCAGGCTAGTGTGAGTTGGGCTTCTGTCACT